AAATAAAAAATAATAATAAAATAAAATAAATGCTAGGGGGCCGGGCATGGTGGGTGGCTCACGCCTGTAATACCAGTACTTTGGGAGGCCAAGGAGGGCGGATCACTTGAGGTCAGGAGTTTGAGACCAGCCTGGCCAACATGGAGAAATCTCGTCTCTACTAAAAACACAAAAAATTAGCCAGGCATGGTGGTCCATGCCTGTAATCCCCAGCTACTCAGGAGGCTGAGGCAGGATAATCGCTTGAACCCGGGAGGTGGAGGTTGCAGTGAGCTCAGACCATGACACTACACTCTGGCCTGGGTGACAAAGTGAGACACCATCTCAAATAAATAAATAAATGCCAGGGAACATGTGGCTTCTGACTTAAACACCTTCCAGGATTAATCCAGGTCCACAATCACTCAGGGGAGTTGTGAGCAGTCTGTGGGCACCTGCCAGGCTGCCTCTGTTGGGTAGTAGAAGCTGCTTCTTTCCAACTCTAACTCTGCCTATTTCTTCTATCATGTCATCAGAATTCCTTAAACATCTTATTTAACAGAATATACAAATTTAAGCCAGTTCTACAGTGAAAAACCTGAGAGTGAGTCACGACAAACTTTAACTGTAATCTTGTATAATGGAAATGGAGAGAGACAAATATTGGGGAAAGATCTTAAGAAAACTGATGAATCCAATAGGTAGGTCAGATAAGTGTTTCTTGGCTTTCTGCTTTCCATTTGTAAGCATGTCTCTGTGTGTGTATGTATGTGTATGTTTATACCCATGCCCCTTATTTAGAGCTCTAAATCTCCTAAGGACGGGAACCATCTGCCACCTGACAAGAGAGAAGTAAACTCCATGCATTCGTTCTTCTACACTCAAGAGGGATCCTCTTCAGCCTAGGATGGTATGGGCATAGAATATTTTGGAAACAAAGGGATAGATTCTGTGGCTTTCTGTCCCCTTTTTTCCTTTTCTCTTTCCACATTCCTGGCTCTAACTTGGTTCTTTCTGTTGCCATGGTAACCAACAGTCTCAGAACACAGACTTCTGACAGCTGGACTTTTAGCCACGGAGACTCGGGATGTGAAGGATTTCTCGTGTCTCCTTTTTTTGCCTCAGGAGTTAGCAGCACTTCTTCCACGTGGGCAGCCACCAGAGCAGGGTGTGACAGTCTTTTGTTTGTGTGTGTGTGTCCCCACCTATTTTTTCTTTTTTCTTTTTTGAAGCTTCTCAAGTTGAGAGAAATTTGTGCCTTTGAACTCCATGGCATATTCATCCTCTAACAGCGACATAGAGGACGACAGCTCCAAATCCAATTCCAACCTGAGCCTCTCTGTGGGCTATTTCCCCTGTGAGGACACCCCCTGTGAGGACACAACCTCCTGGGAAGATGCACCTTCCAAGGGTCCTTCCATCCACTTTCTGCCTCCCGTCCAAGGGGCATGGGGGACTGAAAGGATAGGGAGACGCATGAAGAGACAAGACCAAATTCAGGATGAACCAGAGCAGTTTTGCAAACTAAGCATCTTCCTGGCCTGGGACGTGGACATTGGCTCCGATAACACAGACTCAAGAGCTAATAGGCTTCTAAATGGAGACAACCTGTGGATAGACAAGTTACCAAAAGAGAGAACAAAACTGTCTGTTGGCAAACTGAATAATCTTGTGCAAGAGTTTCAGATATTTCTAGAAAATCTGAAAGATGATGACGCTGTATTTCCTGAAACTGCTCAGCAAGATTTCCAGCTATCCAGCGGCTCCCCTCCGGAAATGGTTCAGGTCAGTCATCAGGAATATGATGCTTGTCAAGACCTACCTAACACATCCTTCATTTTCATGGCAGATGATAAGCCAGGCAACCGCCAGCCAAAGGACAAGCGCTCCAGAGATCTCCTCAATCCTGTCAGAGCAGCCAGAGAAGGATGACACTCCTTCACACACACAGGCCCAGTGCTGCCTGAACTTTGGGTGGGCCTTCAGCTGGCTGAGGCAGCGTATCCTCCCCTCTCTGCTGAGGAGGGATCACCCTGTGAATGCCACCAAAAGTCCCCATCGGTCAGCACCAACGAAAAGACTCTTTCACAGAGGCAAGAGAATTCAACCTCAAGAAACCCTTGAATTAGGACATCCCATATAGACAGATTTTTAAACTTTTTGGAAAGTTTAAAATAATCCATAATAAGGATTCCATTAATAATCCCCATCAGTTTGTTTTTTCCTCAATAAACAAAATAAATGCTCTTGTTACCCCACATCTTCCTCTCCCAGCACACCATCTTGACTCAC